CCCAGCTGCCACCTGATTACAACTGCAGAGAGACCCCAAGACAGGGCTGCCTGGCTGAGCTGGGCAACCCACAGGCCAGGCGATAACGGGGTGCTTTAAGGCACTAAGCTTTGGAGGAGTGTTTTGTTACACGGCAATAGTTAACAGGGAACTGGGAGTCGATTTCAAGCTCACATGGCCAGTCCACCCTGAGCATGTCCCCTGGGCCATAGTTCAGAAAGCAGGTGCAGGTCAGGGTTCAGGGCCAGTGTGGGCCTCAATATTGTTTCCTGCCCCCGTGGAGGCCGTGGTGGCATTTGGAGGGGGTCCTTGGAATCCATGCCCAAGGAAGCACTGAAGCTGCCTGGGACCCTCCCACACCCAGGAAGGGCCGTCATCAAGGTAGGACTTGCAGGGGGAGGGAAGGGCAGCTGGCTTTTGAGTGGAGGAGGGACAGCTCCAGAGACAGCGTGGCAGCTCCCAGCCACCCTCGCCACCAGGAACCTCGAGGGGAGGCCCCCTCGGCCCAAGCTCTGGCCCCTCCAGCTCCCTACTCTCCTCTCCCCTAGCTTCCTTCCAGGGCCCTCTCTCTTTGGTCTCCTGTGATTTTCTTCCTGGGCCCACAGTCCCTCCCTCCCTGGGGGGCTGCCCCGCCCCCGGCCCCGCCCGCGGACCCCTGGAGTAACTTAATCTCGGGGTTGTGGTCCATCCCCAGAGTGGGGAGGCATCCGCTCGGCCCATCGCACCCCAAAGCTGCAGGCCCTTAGCTCCAACCACCGCCAGGCCCTCCCTCCCCCAGCCAAGAGGTCCCGAGTCCCACCCAAGCACTGTACCCCGGCCCGGCTGGCCCCGCCCGGCGGCCGGGGTCGACCCGGCCAGTCCTTCCCCCGGGCGACGCCCACGTGCCTGCGCGGCTTCCCTGGCACCGCGGCGACCAGCGCCCCGAGGCGCGCGGCACCCGACAGGTGGCACCTGCGAGCCCCGCCCACCTCGGCCGCCCCGCCCACCTCGGCCGCCCCGCCCCGCGCGCCCACGGAGCATGCTCAGAGCCGCGGTCACGCGCCCGCCCGAAGGCTCCTGTCGGGACAGGGCGCCGCCCCGTGTCGGCCCCCGCAGAGCTCGCGGCCCCCGCCTGTCCGGGCGCCGCCATGGAGCGCATCGAGGGGGCGTCCGTGGGCCGCTGCGCCGCCTCACCCTACCTGCGGCCGCTCACGCTGCATTACCGCCAGGTGAGCCCGCGCCCCCGCGTCCCCCGCGCCCCGGACATTCTAACCGCTGACCTGCCCCTTCTAGAATGGTGCCCAGAAGTCCTGGGACTTCATGAAGACGCATGACAGGTGAGAGCCTGGCCCAGCCTGGCCACTGGGGACTTCTGTGCTGAGCCCCTCCCCCCGTACACAGCGTGACCGTTCTCTTATTCAACTCTTCTCGGAGGAGCCTGGTGTTGGTGAAGCAGTTCCGGCCAGGTGAGGCCAGCTGGGGTGGGAAGGGGATCTGCCTGTGAGCACAGTCTGGCTTCTTCCCACGCAGCTGTGTATGCGGGTGAGGTGGAGCGCCGCTTCCCAGGGTCCCTAGCAGCTGTAGACCAGGACGGGCCTCGGGAGCTACAGCCAGCCCTGCCCGGCTCAGCGGGGGTGACAGTTGAGCTGTGTGCCGGCCTCGTGGACCAGCCTGGGCTCTCGCTGGAGGAAGTGGCTTGCAAGGAGGCTTGGGAGGAGTGTGGCTACCACTTGGCCCCCTCTGATCTGCGCCGGGTCGCCACATACTGGTGAGTGGGACCAGGCCCTCAGGCCTGTGGTGGATGTTGGTATGAAGCCCATCCACTTCCCCAGGGACGCTACGATGGGCTCCTGACCCCAGCTGAGGTCTTGGGGAAGGAGGAGGGTGTCACAGACCCCCACCCCCACCAGCTGAGCACCAGCCTCCACAGCCTCCTCCAGAGGCCAGGGCCCGCTCCACTGGGAGAAGCACCGGAAGTCTCTGCACCTGTCAGCCTGGCACATGGGCCACTCAGGGTTGAGCCTGGGGCCCTCCCACCTCAGCAGCCTCAAGGACTTCACCTGGGCACGTTCCTGGCTGGATGGGTGGACTCCCAAGTTAAAGGCAGCATTTCCACGCTGGGCCAGGCACGGTGGCTCACGCCTGTAATCCCAGCACTTTGGGAGGCCGAGGCAGGCGGATCACCTGAGGTCAGGAGTTCGAGACCAGCCTGACCACATGGAGAAACCCCGCCTCTGCTAAAAGTACAAAATTAGCCAGGCGTGGTGGCAGGAGCCTGTAATTCCAGCTACTCAGGAGACTGAGGCAGGAGAATCGCTTGAACCCAGGAGGCGGAGGTTGCGGTGAGCCTGAACCCAGGAGGCG